AATGAGCTTTTTCTGTGTGTGTGTGTGTGTGTGTGTGTGTGTGTTTTGAGACAGTGTCTAGCTCTGTCACCCAGGCTGTAGTGCAGTGGCCTGATCATAGCTCACTGCAGCCATGAACTCTGGGGCTCAAGTGATCCTCCCACCTCAGCCTCCCAGTACCTGGGACTACAGGCGCGCACCACCATGCCCAGCTAATTTTTGTATTTTTTGTAGAGATGGAGTCTCCCTATGTTGCCCAGGCTGGCCTCAAAGTCCTGGGCTCAAGTGATCCGCCCGCCTCGGCCTCCCAAAGTGCTGGGATTACAGGCTACAGCCACCGTACCCAGCCATGAGCTTTTGGTTCTAACCTGCAACCCCGGGAGAAGGGGAAATTTAGCAGAAGACATGGGAACACAAACCACAATGCCACTTTCTTGTTTGGTAAAATTGTATGCAGAATGGATAATAACAAACATCCGCCTCTCAACTTTATCCCTCCCTCTCATCTCGTTTTCCTTGTCCGTATATGGCACTTCTGCGATTCTGGCAACTTTGTTATGGGTCAGTGGAGCACACCCGTTGCACAGAACACACCTAAGGGCTTTGTCTCTTTGAGAAGTCCCTCCCTTGAACTTGCACGATCGAAAGCTCTTAACTGAAAAAAACTGGTATTGCACGCCTGTGTGCAAGGAGCTTGGTGTGGACACAGCCCACGGTTTCATGCAAACCACTCTTCAGTCACTCAGGAGCCCAGAGCCTCGCAGAGACAGGGGTCAAGACAGAGGGCGACCGCGCGCTGGGTCCCGGGGCCAGCTCTGCTCTCCCTTCCCGGGCTCGGGGCCAGACCCTCCCACCCACCGACCACAGGAAGGGTGAAGACCCCAACCCGCGGGATCCGGGCCCCGCGCGCCCGAGGCAGGCGTGCGGGCGACGTAGCAGCGCACCCCGCCCCGCCCCAGCGTACGTGGCGGGGGCGCGCACGCACGCAGGCGCGGGGGCGCGCAGGGCCGGGCCGGCACGGCGGCGGGCGCGCGCGCGGCTCGGAGAGGCGGCGGCAGCGGCGGAAGCGGCGAGGGCGGCGGGCGTCCGGCTCTGAGGTGGTGGAGGCGGCGGAGGCGGCGGCGGAGGCGGCGGCGGCTCGGGACTGGGCTCGGCTGGAAGCAGCGAGGGTCAGAGCGCCGCAGCAAGCGCCGATCTCCCGGCTCGACCATCCGCCTGCCGCCCGGACGCCTGGGCCGCGGAGTTTGTGTCCCGGCTCGGACCCCGGCGCCCAGCCCGGAGCCGTAACCTTGAGGCGGCGGCGGCGGGGCCGGGCCGGGCCGGGCTGGGGGGCGGTGGCGCTGGATCCGCGGCTGCCCGATCGTTGGCGGGAGATGTCGAACCCCGGGACACGCAGGAACGGCTCCAGCATCAAGATCCGTCTGACAGGTACGGCCGGCGGGAGGCCCACCCGCGCCCCG